TGGCCGTTTTGAAGTTTGGTGCATTTGTGCCGCATGGCAGCCAGAGGCCCGGGGGTGCGGAGGTCCCCCTGCTGTTCCCCAAGCAGGGGGTGTGGACACCCAGATGCTCACCTATCCCAAAGAAGACTAGAAATCACTCCACTAGGAGGGTGGTCTGAGGGGGACACCGCTGGGCGCCTGACGCGGCGCAGCGGTCTGGAGAGCGCCGCCCAGAGAGTGCCGCCGGGTGACTTGTCACCTCGGGGGACGGGTGCTGAGTGATGGTCAAGCTGCAGAACAGCTGGGTGGGCAGTTCACGCCCCCCAACGTGCTCAGGGAGTGGGTGGTTTCAGCGAGAGAGTGAGTGACAGTGAATGGCAGCCACGTGAGAGTCACAGCTGGGCAGCTTGGCCACCCCAGACTGACGGGGTCAAGAGGGGGACCCCCCCCACCGCACTTGACACAAAAGAGCCCAGAGCCCCGGCGAGATGAAGGGGGTGGAGCCGGGGGTATCTGGTTCCCCAGACACTCTTCTCTCCGCTCCCCAATCCGAATGGACTGCTGTCCCTGCACAGGCTGGGGGAGCGAGGGGACGAGCTCCTGCCTTATTCCAGGAAGTGGTCTGCGTGGACTGTGGCCACCACCTGCCCCTACTCATCAGCAGCCCACAAACATTCACAAGACCCCTCCCTCGCGTGCCACCGCATGCCCCTCAGTTGGCGGGCACCTAAGTCTCCGCGGGTGGAGGGGGGTCCGATGGACACCGTCCCCACTCTGCCTGTCCAAGTCCTGAGCGGAGGGGGCAGGCCCGTCGGCTGCTCCGTGCGGGGAAACCCCACTCTCCCTCGGTCCAACCCCACCGGGGCCAGAGCCCGAGGGGCGCTCGCGCGGCCGCCCCTCCCCCACGTGCCCCTCCCCCACGCCGCCGTCCGGCCGCCAGGGTCTCGGCGGTCCCTCGCTCGGCCAGGGAGGGGGCCCTGGCTTCGCCTTGGCCGTTTCCTGCCTACCCCCTCCCCGCCGAGGGTAAAAAAAAAACCTCCTCCTCCTCCTCCCCCGAAAGCCGCGACCGAGTGGCCCGGTCCGCGCGCGCAGCTCGCGCCCAGCGCTCTCCAGCCGGGGTGGCGGCGGCGGCGGCGGCGGCGGCGGCGGCGGCGGCGGGGGAGGGGTGCGGCGGGGGAGGGGAGGAGGCCTGGCCCCGCGGTCGCAGCCGCCACCGCCCGCCCCGACCTCCCGGACCGCCGCGGGGCCACGGGCCCGAGCCCCGGATTCGCGCTCCGGATTCGCCTCGGCTCGGCCGCGCGGTGGGTGCCTCGCCCCCGCCCGGCTTCGCGCGGTGAAATTATGTTCTCTTTTCTTCCGTTTCAGTATATTTGCCTTCCCTCCATGATCTCCAACACTATCCGATAAAGTAGAAGCAACTGAGGTACCGTGAAAGAGAAAGGAGCTGGAACTGAGAAAAAGCAGAGGTAGGGGTTATACCCAGGCGTTTTCATCTAACGGCTCTGATGCAAAGCTTGGGGGGCATTTCAGAAACTGAAAGGCCAACGTGGGAGACAAAGAAGAGCCTGAAAGAGCCAAATCTTACCTTCTGGACCATGGTAAGGGTTTCTAAGTTCATCTTAAGAGAAGTCGCGGTCTGAGCGCTTGTTACACCCCGCGCAGGATTCGGACGGAGAGCGCGAGGACTCGGCGGCTGAGCGCGCCCGACAGCAGCTAGAGGCGCTGCTCAACAAGACTATGCGCATTCGCATGACAGATGGACGGACACTGGTCGGCTGCTTCCTCTGCACTGACCGTGACTGCAATGTCATCCTGGGCTCGGCGCAGGAGTTCCTCAAGCCGTCGGGTCAGTGCCCGGGGAATGCACACCCGCCTGGTTACTTTCCTGATGCTCTGATCCTTCTTTCCAGATTCCTTCTCTGCCGGGGAGCCCCGTGTGCTGGGCCTGGCCATGGTACCCGGACACCACATCGTTTCCATTGAGGTGCAGAGGGAGAGTCTGACCGGGCCTCCGTATCTCTGACCACGATGGCGCTTACCTTTCAGACTTCATTAAACTTATGACCGAATGGGCCTGTGTCTGTGTGTAGCTGGGATGCCG